ACAGGTGCCTGCCACCACACTCGGCTGGTTTTTGTATTTTTAGTAGAGACAGGGTTTCAGCATGTTGGCCAGGCTGGTCTCGAACTTATGACCTCAGGTGATCCATCCACCTCGGCCTCCCAAAGTGCTGGGATTACAGGCATCAGCCACCATGCCTGGCCAGTACCTTCTTTATAAAACGATCATGGCAAACCTTCAGCTCACTTGCCAGGGCCTAAGTGCTTTACAGGGATCGCTGTACTTAGTCCAGGAACCATCCTAGGCATAGGTATTTTGTATCACTATTGGTACCGATGAGGGAATCTGAGGCTCAGAGGAGCTAAATAACTTAACCAAGGTCACAGCCAATAAAGAGGCCGGCTTGGGGACCCATTTTCGCCGGTTTTCATCACCTAGGGTACCCAACTCCTCTTCCCCAACCTAATCTATTCCATTTCTCAAGAGTAGATACAGACCATGGGCAGTGAGATGCCTTTCTTGGTGTGTCACTCAACAAATCAGAAACTGTGGATTTTGGGGACCCCAGAAGGGCCCACCTGCACTTCTTCCTCAGCCACCATGGGCAGGGCCCTCCGGGCTTGTCTTGATGCCTTATTTAATACAACAGTAGGCACAGCGTCCTGGGCACAGACCTCCGGGAGGTTAGTGATGAGAGAGGCACCCACTCCTCACGGGGTCCCTGAGGCACCCACAGACCATGGCACTACCCGCCTCTGTTGGGCTCCCGGGCACTCACCGTGAGCAGTGGACGGGGCAGGGGCGTGGGTGGGAGCGTGGTGAGAAGCTTAGCAGCTCCATCCAGATGCGAATTGTCCCTCCCATACTTCCCGGGCTGCAGGGGCCTCCATTTAGAGCCCCCAAGGAGTCAGAATCCACACCTCCGCAAATGGGCCCGCTTTCCCAGGGGCCCCCTGCCCAGACTTTCCCTGGGCTCTGTGGGTTTTGACACCTCTCTGCAACCTGGCGGGGGGCCACCTCGCACCTTTGGTCAACATAAAAGCTCAGGCCTGGAGGTGGCCAACCCAGCCTCCCAGAGCCTGCAGCCCGGCCATGGCCCAGTCGCCTCCTCCGCAGAGCCTCCTCGGCCACGACCACTGGATCTTCGCCCAGGGCTGGGGCTGGGCCGGCCACTGGGACTCCACGTCCCCGGCCTCCTCCTCCGATTCGTCGGGTTCGTGCCCCTGCGACGGCGCCCGCGGACTCCCGCAGCCACAGCCTCCGAGCTGCAGCTCCCGAGCCGCAGAGGCAGCCGCGACGACGCCCAGACGAGCGCGCACCGGACCAGCGGGCGGACAGCGGCAGAGCGCCAGCGAGCGGGAGAAACTGCGCATGCGCACGCTGGCCCGCGCCCTGCACGAGTTGCGCCGCTTTCTGCCTCCCTCCTTGGCGCCGGCCGGCCAGAGCCTGACCAAGATCGAGACGCTGCGCCTGGCCATCCGCTACATCGGCCACCTATCGGCCGTGCTGGGTCTCAGCGAGGAGAGTCTGCAGTGCCGGCGCAGGCAGCGCGGGGACGCGGGGTCCCCTTGGGGCTGCCCGCTGTGCCCCGACCGTGGCCCCGCAGAGGCGCAGACGCAGGCGGAGGGGCAGGGGCAAGGGCAGGGGCAGGGGCAGGGGCAAGGGCAGGGGCAAGGACAGGGGCAAGGACAGGGGCAAGGGCAGGGGCGCAGGCCGGGCCTGGTCTCCGCCGTCCTCGCCGAGGCGTCCTGGGGATCCCCGTCCGCCTGCCCCGGAGCCCAAGCCGCACCCGAGCGCCTGGGGAGGGGGGTCCACGACACGGATCCCTGGGCAACACCCCCTTACTGCCCCAAGATACAGTCGCCCCCGTATTCGTCCCAAGGGACAACCTCCGACGCGTCTCTTTGGACGCCACCCCAAGGCTGTCCCTGGACGCAGTCGTCCCCAGAGCCCCGGAACCCACCAGTGCCCTGGACGGCGGCCCCAGCAACTTTGGAGCTGGCCGCAGTGTACCAGGTATGTGTGGAGGCCCTTGCTGTGTTCCCCAGCACTAACCAGGCTGCTCTCATCTCTCTTGCAGGGTCTCTCTGTGTCTCCAGAGCCCTGTCTGTCGCTGGGAGCTCCATCTCTCCTGCCCCACCCATCATGCCAGAGACTGCAGCCTCAGACCCCCGGGAGGTGCTGGAGCCACAGTGCAGAGGTGGTGCCCAACTCAGAGGACCAGGGACCGGGCGCCGCCTTCCAGCTCAGTGAAGCAAGCCCTCCCCAGAGCTCAGGCCTGCGGTTCAGTGGCTGCCCTGAACTTTGGCAAGAAGATCTGGAGGGGGCCCGCCTGGGCATCTTCTACTAAATGGCCTCGGCTTCCCTCTTTCCATCCAGGAATCAGTCCTGTAGCTTGGGTGCCTCCTTATTTGTTAATTAGTGGCTTTTCATGTTCTCCTTTAGCCAAGGCTCCCTTTTTCCAAGTGATGTCTTTCAGGGAAGCAGTGTTTGAAATAGATAGCGGGTACCTTCCCTGGATGGAGTCAGGGCGGGGGCACTGTCCTCCACTGCTAGACACCCCCAGAATGCCTGGCGCTCTGCAGAGCACAGTCTGAGCTGCTCTAAGAAGGGGTCTCCTTTACCCTAAAGGCAGCTGGGCAGGGACAGGTGGGAGAATGGGTGTAGGAGGCAGGCCCCAGGCTCTGCTTCTTGGTGACAGTTGGCCAGAGCCCTGTATGCTTTGATTTTTTTGTACTTAAAAAGAAAAAACACACACACACAACAAAAATTTGGTTTGGCCTTGTTTTTTGTTCATCAACC